CCCAGGCTGGTCTCAAACTCTGGAGTCTCGATCTGTCGCCCAGGCTGGGATGCAGTGGTGCGACCTCGGCTCACTGCAACCTCCACCTCCCAGGTTCAAGCAATTCTCCCATCTCAGCTTTCTGAGTAGCTGGGATTACAGGCATGTGCCACCACACACAGCTAATTTTTGCGTTTTTTGTAGAGACCAGGTTTCACCACATGGGCCAGGATGGTCTCAAACTCCTGACCTCAGATGATCCACCCGCCTTGGCCTCCCAAGGTGAGGCGGAGTCACCACACTTTCTTATGTTATTAAATAGCCTAACCCAGGAAGGGTTACAGCTGTAATCCCAACAACTCTAAAGGCCAAGGTGAGAAGATCACTTGAACCCAGGACGAAACTGGCCTGGGCAACATAGCGAGACCCCCATCTCTACAAAAAATACAAAAATTAGGCCAGGGGTGCACCGCGCCCGGCTAATTTTTGTATCTTTTGTAGGGACGGGGTTTCGTCATGTTGCCCAAGCCATCCATCCTCACGCCTCGGCCTCCCAAAATGCTGGGATTACAGGGCCCAGTCAGCCTCATGTTTTCTTTAAGCAGTCCCTCCCTATTGCACACTTGGATAGTTTTCTTTTTTATTTTTTTAGACAGAGTTTACCTCAGTCTCGCAGGCTGGGGTGATGTAGTGGGAACATAGCTCATTGGAGCCATGAACCTTGGAGTTCAAGTAGCTGGGAAGCTGAGGTGGGACTTCAGAGATGGGGTCGCGCCATGTTGCCCAGGCTGCTCTTGACTGCCTGGCCTGAAGGGATCCTCCCACCTCCGCCGCGCCTGAACATAGTTTCCTATTTTTGACCAACATAAACACTGTGCTGAGTTGGAGTTTGTCAGCTACCCTTCTCCAGCAACAACAGGACCTGGCGGGGAGGTCCCGGTTACCAGGCTGCACTCCAAGGAGAAGACAGCCCTGCTCCAGGCACTGTACCGCCACTGTGACGTCGTCGAAGGTCCGCCTCTGTGGCGTCGCCGAAGGCACCCCCACCTTCACGCGGAGCCCATCGGAACTCGAGGCGGGGCTGCTGGGTCTTCCAGGAGCGCCCAGACGCGGGCAGGTGGCCGCCGGTGGCCACAGGCCTGGGCAGGATGGAAGCGCCCGCAGAGCGGGCGCTTCCACGTCTGCAGGCTCTGGCTCGGCCGCCGCCACCCATAAGCTACGAGGAGGAGCTTTACGACTGCCTGGACTACTACTACCTGCGCGACTTCCCGGCCTGCGGGGCAGGGCGCAGCAAGGGCCGGACTCGGCGCGAGCAGGCGCTGCGCACCAACTGGCCTGCACCTGGCGGGCACGAGCGCAAGGTCGCGCAGAAGCTCCTCAATGGCCAGCGCAAGCGCCGCCAGCGCCAGCTGCATCCCAAGATGCGCACTCGCCTCACCTGAGCCTGGGTACGTGCGCCCAACACCTCCCCCAACCAGTGATGACCTGCGTTTTTGTCTGTATTTCCTACAGGATACCGAAGGACCTGTTCGAAGTATTTACTGTAACTCCAACTGTAACTTGGTTCTGAGGAGGAGAGAATCCATGTTTGGTCAACAGAACTTTTCGCTGTCACTTAAGTTTACTGCTTCGATATCTTTTCCTTACTAATTGATTGTTAATTAAGTAGTGCCCAAGTGGATTAGCCTTTTTAGAGTTTATTAATTAAAAGAGAGCAGCAAGAATGGCATTTTAACTCTCCCGGGTTTTTTTTCAGTTACT